ATAGGTAGCAAACCGCAATCTGAACTACCTGTTATTCTAATACAGAGGGGTCAAATACATATATTTGAAGGCGTCTAGGGGCACAAATTTGGAGGCACCTAGTCGTAGATTGATCACTGGTTTGCCAGTTGTTAGTTGAGAGACTTTAACATATCCTAAATATGTTTCCTCATTTGAAGAAGGAAAATGATAATCCATGCCTTGTTGGATTGCTGTGAGGAATAAATGAGATTTAGTGAAATACCTGCCTGACATAAGGCAGTAAATGCCAGATGAATATAAACTCATTCTTGAAGGTCAACCAGATTAGTAGGGATTAGGACAGCATACATCATATTTGAACTATTTGCTCTTTAAAAGAGATTTTAGGCTAGGTTTCGTGGCTCATACCTCTAATCCTAGCACTTTGGGAGGCCGAGGAGGGCAGATTGCTTGAGCCCAGGAATTCGAGATCAGCCTGGGCAATTTGGGGAAACTCCTTATCTATAAAAAATACAAAAATTAGCCGGGCGTGGTGATGTGCGCCTGTAGTCACAGCTACTTGGGAGGCTGAGGTAAGAGGGTGGCTTGAGCCCGGGGTCGAGGCTGCAGTGAGACTAGGTCATTGCTACCACACTCCAGCCTAAGCGAGAGAGAGACCCTGTTTCAATAAAATGAAATAAAATAGCTTTCACACTATTTCAACTGATCTTTACAACAAGCTTGTGCCCTAAGGTTAGTCATTTCTGATAAGAAAACTGAGGACCACCGGATTAGGTGGCTTGTTCACGGATTCTGTTCCCCTACTCCTTTCTAGTTTGTGAGTTGGGACTTTAGTTTTTCTGAATCCAGGTGAATTTTCGGAAGCCCACGTGCTTTCGGCCTTTATTAATTAATTCATTCCCAAGCCAGGTTCGCCTGACCACACCTCGAGCGCCGGCCCAGTGCTTGCGATCTTCGTGACGGCACCTGGGGTGTAAGTACTGCTTGTGGGAGAGCCCCACAGGAAATCCAGAGTATTGCGCATGCGTGCTGTCCAGAAGGCGCTTGAACTCGGCGGCTTCCGTAGCGGGAGGGCGAAAGATGGCGGCGGCAGTACTGGGACAGTTGGGTAAGGATTTCTTAGTGGTTAAGCGACAGAAGATCTGAGTTGACGGCTTGTGTTGATGTTGCAGGTGCGTTATGGATACATAACCTGAGGAGCCGGGGGAAGCTGGCCTTGGGGTGAGTCTCTCGCTTCGGAGTTTCGGAAGGGCCTGTTGTTTTATAGGCTTCTTTCATTTCACAGTGTTTTACCTCAATCATATATCCACACAAGTGCTTCTCTTGACATTTCTCGAAAATGGGAGAAGAAGAATAAAATTGTTTATCCTCCACAACTGCCTGGAGAACCTCGGAGACCAGCAGTAAGTTCGTGGGTAGAACTAATCTCTTAATTTTCTTTCTGTCCTTTTTTTTCCAATTTGTAAGGAAATCTACCACTGTCGAAGACAAATAAAATATAGCAAAGACAAGATGTGGTATTTGGCAAAATTGGTAAGCTGCAATGACTATTACCATATAATTAAATTTTCTTTTGTCTCTCACCCTTTAATTCTAGATACGAGGAATGTCTATTGACCAGGCTTTGGCTCAGTTGGAATTCAATGACAAAAAAGGGGCCAAAATAATTAAAGAGGTAAACTTACAAGTTTGGGTGTGGTAGGGAATCCGTATAAATGCTTTTCTTTTTCTTATTTAAGGTTCTCTTAGAAGCACAAGATATGGCAGTGAGAGACCATAACGTGGAATTCAGGTCCAATTTATATATAGGTAAGATTTTTAATATTCTTAGCATTAGAAAATTTCCTGTAATTCTCTTTTTCTTCCTGTTTAGCTGAGTCCACCTCAGGACGAGGCCAGTGCCTGAAACGCATCCGCTACCATGGCAGAGGTCGCTTTGGGATCATGGAGAAGGTTTATTGCCATTATTTTGTGAAGTTGGTGGAAGGGCCCCCACCTCCACCTGAGCCACCAAAGACGGCAGTTGCCCATGCCAAAGAGTATATTCAGCAGCTTCGCAGCCGGACCATCGTTCACACTCTATGATGAGGAGATTCAGACTCCACAGTGTATATATTTTGCCATTTATTTTCTAAAAATAAACAAAAATTGAAGGCAAATGCTTTTTATGATTTCTCATTGAATTATTGAAACAGTGTATAACTGCTAGTTGTAAATGAATATTTATAAGGCTTTGCCCATTTCTTTTGAGCCTCTGGGCATATTTGTATGCATTTGCGACTTGGAAGGGGAAATCAGCTTTAAACATAGTAACAGACTATATTTCAAAAGGCTTTTGGAGTAACTTTGAAAGGGAATGTTAACTTTCCAACTAGTGTCCTGCAGGTGGCTGTTTTGATACTGGACTTGAATACAGTGTTATGAGGTAAGAAAATTGCTTTTATTTCACTTAATTTTCTCTTGGGACCATGGGAAGTTAGAGTGGCTGCATGTTGTTTCATTACAGTATTTTAGGGTGTTCAGTGGTACCGTTTTTCCTTTCACTGTTGGCACAGGCCAGTGAGTCAAAAATTATATTTTCCTTTACTGTTTTAGCAGTAACTCGAAACTACAGGAGTTTATTAGATATACGAATCTAAAACTCCAAAAACCTTTAACTTTGAAAATTTTCTTTTGGTTAAGCAAAGCCTGTTTTTATTTCTTCTTCCAACAGTGCTTTATATTGTTTGGATATCTTGTTTAGGATTGATTTATTTTTCAGGGTAAATTCAATTACTGAGAGAGGAATTGAACCAATCTCAGCATTGCATTCTAAAATGGGGCAGTAGGTGGCACTCAACCTTTTATTAGCAGAAAATTGTTAGTTTCAAATTAGAGTGTTCAACACTGCTTCCCTCTCATTCATACACGTCTTCATTAAGAAGAAGTACTCTTTGTCTACAGCCCTAGTCCAACTTTTGCATGCAAAAGAAGAATCGAGGATGCTTGCTTGTTAATGCAGACTTCTGGGCCCCACCCCAATGATTCAATTCACTAGGTCTTATGGGGGGCTGGTTTCAGAAATCTATGTTTTAAACAAACACTTCCAGGTAATTCTGTTGTAGGGGACTACGCTTTGAGAATACGGCTTTAGGAGAATGAAAAAATGTAGTTTTATTGCCATGTTTTAAGATGGCATTAATAATAGTTACTGTTTACTGGGAACTTGTTATTTGCAAGCTCTGTGCTAGTATTTTACATAATTCTTCACAACATCCTGAAAATGTAGCTTTTGTTTTACCACTTTACAAAGGAATAAACCGAAGCACACAGAATTCAAATAACTATCACAAGTCACACAGCATGTAAATATTGGGGCTATGATTGAAAGGTTTCTAAAGTAGCTGGTTCTGCATACCTTTTGAGTATACAGCTGGGTTTTTGTGTCTCTCCAGTTAACCTAATGCATGGGTAAAAAGACATCAGGGGTCAGTGGAATAAACCAAGGTGTAGGACAGATTCATTCTGGGTCCTAAGCTGTTGTAGCATGGAGTCAGGGAAATAACACTGGAATATTAAAAGGTAACCTTCATTCTAGTCTGTGCATTCTCATTAGCCAGAAAGAAGACTGGATAGGTCTCTTCCCTTGCTGGCCTCCATTTCATTCATTTATGAAACAAGAGACTCAATGTTCTCTGTAGAAAACCTTTTTTAGAATCACTTGAAGAATTTGTTTAAAAATGCAAATTCCTGGGCTCTACTCTCAGACTAAGTGAATCAGAAGCTTTGGTGTGGGAGACCATGGAACCTGCAGTTTTAATAAATGCCCCAGTGATTTGCATGTTGGAGAATTATCACACCAGGTCACTGTGCTCTCATGTGGTGGGGATGCTCCACGATTGCTCTTGGAGTTGTGACTTCCTTGGGTGTGACTAAAGCCAGGTGGTGCCATGGACATCATAAATATAAATTATGTAAGTGAAGGCACTGCTTCAGTCAGGCTGTAAAAGCTATTTTGAAAGTGGTAAGGAAAAAGTAGGATTGTAATGAAGAAAATTTCCTTCCCAGGTTAAGCCTTCATTTGGAACTGCTTCCAGTACGTTACAAAAAGTAATAATAGCTAACCTGTGTCACTGACTGTATCTGGTACTATTTTAAGCACTATATATACATTATCTCAATGAATCTTTCCCATTGTGACATCCGGCTAGTTTTCGTGGCTAAGAGTGTACTTTCTAACATCCATGAACATTGTGGTCCCCACCTGAAGTTTCACTTTGCATGTTCAGTGATATGGTTTGGCTCTGTGTTCCCACCCAATCTTATCTCAAATTGTAATCCCCATGTGTCCAGGGAGGGACCTGTAATCCCCACCTAGTGACGGAGGGAGGTGATTGATGATGGGTGTGGTGTACCCCATGCTGTTCTCGTGATAGTGAGTGGGTTCTCATGAGATCTGATGGTTTTATAAGTGTTTGAAAGTTCCCTCTTCACTCGCTGTCTTGCCTGCTGCCATGTAAAATGTGCCTACTTCACCCTCTGCCATGATTGTAAGTTTCCTGAGGCCTCCCCAGCCATGCAGAACTTTGACACAATTAAATGTCTTTTCTTTATAAATTACCCAATCTTGGGTATTCTTTATAGTGGTGTGA